GCCCAGTCAACACGGTGAAACCCCATCTCTACTAAAAATACAAAGAAATTAGCTGGGCTTGGTGGCAGGTGGCTGTAATCCCAGCTACTCAGGAGCTGAGGCAGGAGAATCATCTGAACCCGGGAGGCCGAGGTTGCAGTGAGCCTAGATCGCACCACTGCACTCCAGCCTGGGTGACAGAGTAAGACTCGGTCAAAAAAAAAAAAAAAAAAGACCGGGTGCGAGGTGGCTCTCGCCTGTAATCCCAGCACTTTGGGAGGCCTAGGCAGGAGGATCACAAGGTCAGGAGATCGAGACCATCCTGGCCAACATGGTGAAACCCCATCTCTACTAAAATACAAAAATTAGCCGGGTGTGATGGCACACGCCTGTAGTCCCAGCTACTCAGGAGGCTGAGGCAGGGGAATCGCTTGAAACCAGGAGGTGGAGGCTGCAGTGAGCCGAGATCACGCCACTGCACTCCAGCCTGGCGACAGAGCAAGACTCCATCTCAAAAAAGAAAAGAAAACAAACAAACAAACAAAATCCCCAAAAAGCAAAAGTGTCTGCATGGACTTGTGCCTAACTACTCACAGTGGCTACTTCTTGGGGGAGGTGAAAGGGGACCCTGTTAAAGAATTTTTCTTCTGTATTGTTTTTCTTCAACTGAGTCTGCATTAATTTTATATTTAATACTCTCCCCACCCCTGATGCTCACAGGTTGCTTTAGCTGGTGGAAGGAGAACCTGCACCTCTGGTTTTGGCAAAGTGTAGAAGGGGACAAGGGCACTGCTCTGCACCTGCACAGGTTCTTGCCTCCTGGGGTCAGTTTAATGAATCTCAGTGGTGTTTCTTGGGAAGAACACAGTGGACACTCACTTGCCAGTCAGTAGACAAATCACTGAAGTCCATGTCTGGCAGTTCTCAATGTCATGGGGACTGTAAGGTTGTCATGTCTCACAGTTCCCTGACTTAGAAGATTAGTGGTGACAGACACTTCTCAGCTCTGCTCGGGAGAGCAGCTCTGTAATGCGCTTGTGGTTTCAGATGTGGGCGGCCTGTGTGAACCTGTCGTGCAAAGCTCACGTCACCAACTGCTGCAGTTATCTCCTGAATCAGGCTGAGGGTCTTTGCTGTGCACCCAGAGATAGTTGGGTGACAAATCACCTCCAGGTTGGGGATGCCTCAGACTTGTGATGGGACTGGGCAGATGCATCTGGGAAGGTGAGTCTGTGCTTTGGGCTTCCCAACCTCTCGCTGACTGCCTTCCCCATTCCCACCTTTCCAGTAACTGCTGCAAGAACGGACAGACACTGCTGCAGAGAACTTGCCACGGTGTTTCATGCTGTGGCTGGTGGTTCCAGGCTGCACGCTCCATTCTAGGAAAGGGTGAGGCTTCCTGATCATCAGTCTTAACAGGGTTGCACAGGGCCCTCAGCCCAGTCCCTTGCAGGCTGGACCTTGGAGAGTGAGGCCCTGAGGCGAGACATGGGCACCTGGCTCCTGGCCTGCATCTGCATCTGCACCTGTGTCTGCTTGGGAGTCTCTGTCACAGGGGAAGGACAAGGTGAGGGCTGGGCACTAATGTCTGTATGAGGTTACCGTGGGCTCCTGATGGTCACTGTCTCCAGGGCCAAGGTCTAGAACCTTCACCTGCCTCACCAACAACATTCTCAGGATCGATTGCCACTGGTCTGCCCCAGAGCTGGGACAGGGCTCCAGCCCCTGGCTCCTCTTCACCAGGTGAGCATGGAGGGCCATGCCCACCTGGACAGAGCCCCGTGGTGCTGACAAATGCCCTTTCCAGCAACCAGGCTCCTGGCGGCACACATAAGTGCATCTTGCGGGGCAGTGAGTGCACCGTCGTGCTGCCACCTGAGGCAGTGCTCGTGCCATCTGACAATTTCACCATCACTTTCCACCACTGCATGTCTGGGAGGGAGCAGGTCAGCCTGGTGGACCCGGAGTACCTGCCCCGGAGACACGGTGAGCAGCAGCTATAGGTCTGGGGCGGGGCCCTTCAGCCTCACATGGATTCACTCTGTTCCAGTTAAGCTGGACCCGCCCTCTGACTTGCAGAGCAACATCAGTTCTGGCCACTGCATCCTGACCTGGAGCATCAGTCCTGCCTTGGAGCCAATGACCACACTTCTCAGCTATGAGCTGGCCTTCAAGAAGCAGGAAGAGGCCTGGGAGGTAACACTTTGGCTGGCTTTCCCTGGGGGCCTTCACCACCTGCTAACTGTCCCCACCCCCACAGCAGGCCCAGCACAGGGATCACATTGTCGGGGTGACCTGGCTTATACTTGAAGCCTTTGAGCTGGACCCTGGCTTTATCCATGAGGCCAGGCTGCGTGTCCAGATGGCCACACTGGAGGATGATGTGGTAGAGGAGGAGCGTTATACAGGCCAGTGGAGTGAGTGGAGCCAGCCTGTGTGCTTCCAGGCTCCCCAGAGACAAGGTGGGCACTGCTGTGGCTGCTGCACTTCCAGCTGCTCACAGCCCTGGGCCCTTCCTGTCCACAGGCCCTCTGATCCCACCCTGGGGGTGGCCAGGCAACACCCTTGTTGCTGTGTCCATCTTTCTCCTGCTGACTGGCCCGACCTACCTCCTGTTCAAGCTGTCGCCCAGGTAGGTGGCTGATGTGTGCGTGTGTGTACATGATAGGCCTCTGACTGGCCTCTCTTGGCCTCAGGGTGAAGAGAATCTTCTACCAGAACGTGCCCTCTCCAGCGATGTTCTTCCAGCCCCTCTACAGTGTACACAATGGGAACTTCCAGGTGTGTGCAGAGACCACAGAAGGACATGGGGGCATAACTTATCTCTGTCCCCTCTGGTTTGCAGCTTTCTGCACCCACCATGTGCCTCACCTCCTCCTTCTGCGAAGGTGTCTGTCCTGTGGCCATGGGGAAGGGTCTGTGGTGTGTGTGCTGCCCTTGGGGCTCTCACTGCCTCTGGGCTCCTGCTCTGCCTGGTCCCCTGGTCTCCCCGGATCACATGATGGCACCACAGCTGAGGAGTGGGCTCTGCACTTCCCCCCCTTCCACCCATGTTGGGCTCCTACAGCCCAGGCACCAGTGAGCAACTTGGGGGTTGCATCAGCCCCTCCCCTCCCTGCTGGGCTGTTGGTTCATGCCCCCTGGGTGGGAGGAGGGGGAGAGGGAGAGCTCCAGTGAGTGGTCTCTGGTTTTTCCCCTCAGACTCCTCACTTTGGGCAAAGGACAAGAGGCAGTGAGGGCCCCTCCCTGGGGTCTGGGCCAAGCTGACCACTCTTCTCCAGAATCTTCCCTCCCTGTCCCCTTCACACTGTGGCTCCAGCTTACTATGCAGAAAAATCCTTTTCTCTCTCAATGAGGAGCGTAGTTTTCAAGATTTTTGTCCAAAAATATAATTTGAACCATGAACCGGGCATCTGGCTCTTGGCAGAGTCTCCCTCTTTCCCCAAGGTGGTAGATGTGACTGTCAGGAGCCTGGGCAGCTGACGACAAGGCTGAGCAGGTCAGATTGTGACTGTCCCCTGGACTGTCATCCTGTTGCGGGCACCAGCTGTTCCCTAGAGAACTAGGACACCTGCCACGGGTTATTTAGACCTGCGGGTGAGGATCTGGTGCCATAGGTTGGTCTCCAGGGAGCACTGCAGTGATGGAGGGTGTTGTGTGTGTGATGCATGGGATGGAGGCTCCTGGTCCCACCAAGGGAACAGCTTCCTTTTGGAGGCGGGGGCCTCCTGTGGCCCCACAGAAGGATCCAGGTCTGCTGGCCATAGCCGAGTGCTTTGAAAGTCACCAGTCCTGACAGCGATTCGTGTGTGTGTCTGTGTGTGTGTGTGTGTGTGTTTATGTGTCTGTGTGTGTTCGTGTGTGTGTCTGTGTGTGTGTTTGTGTGTGTATGTCTGTGTGTGTGTGTTTATGTGTGTGTGTCTGTGTGTGTTTAAGTCTGTGTGTGTTTGTGTGTGTGTGTCTCTGTGTGTGTGTCTGTATCTGTGTGTGTTTGTGTCTGTGTGTGTTTGTGTGTGTGTCTGTGTGTGTTTGTGTGTGTGTGTCTGTGTGTGTGTTTATGTGTCTGTGTATGTTTGTGTGTGTGTTTGTGTGTGTGTGTTTGTGTTTATGTGTGTATGTCTGTGTGTGTCTGTGTGTCTGTGTGTGTATGTGTCTGTGTGTGTTTATGTGTCTGTGTGTGTTCGTGTGGTGTGTGTGTCTGTGTGTGTGTGTTTGTGTGTGTATGTCTGTGTGTGTGTGTGTTTATGTGTGTGTGTCTGTGTGTGTTTATGTCTGTGTGTGTTTGTGTGTGTGTGTCTCGTGTGTGTGTGTCTGTGTGTATCTGTGTGTGTTTGTGTGTGTGTGTGTCTCTGTGTGTGTGTGTGTTTGTGTATGTTTGTGTGTGTGTGTGTGTGTGTTGGGAATGCCCAGTCTCTGCAGCTGCTGAAAGGCCCTGAGGCACATGCTGTCAGGAGCTGGCTCTGTCCTGGGCAGATATCACCATCTGTACCTCGGTTCAGGCTGCCGTGGGCACCAGGCCCTGTGCTGGGGGAGTGCTGAGGAGCCTGAAGGGACTCAGGGTCCCGTGATGAGGCTGGGCTGGCACATGGAGGAAAGACAGAATGTCCAAGACACAGGCGCTGCTTGGCCTCTGGGTGTGGACCTCAGGAGGGCTTCCTGGAGGAGGAGGGATGCTGGGCTTGCCAGAAAGGAGGCAGCTGCTCCCAGGATGAGTTCTGAACATGCTACCTGAGCCCTTCCCTCCTCCCGTGCTCTGTTCCAGACTTGGATGGGGGCCCACGGGGCCGGTGTGCTGTTGAGCCAGGACTGTGCTGGCACCCCACAGGGAGCCTTGGAGCCCTGCGTCCAGGAGGCCACTGCACTGCTCACTTGTGGCCCAGCGCGTCCTTGGAAATCTGTGGCCCTGGAGGAGGAACAGGAGGGCCCTGGGACCAGGCTCCCGGGGAACCTGAGCTCAGAGGATGTGCTGCCAGCAGGGTGTACGGAGTGGAGGGTACAGACGCTTGCCTATCTGCCACAGGAGGACTGGGCCCCCACGTCCCTGACTAGGCCGGCTCCCCCAGACTCAGAGGGCAGCAGGAGCAGCAGCAGCAGCAGCAGCAGCAACAACAACAACTACTGTGCCTTGGGCTGCTATGGGGGATGGCACCTCTCAGCCCTCCCAGGAAACACACAGAGCTCTGGGCCCATCCCAGCCCTGGCCTGTGGCCTTTCTTGTGACCATCAGGGCCTGGAGACCCAGCAAGGAGTTGCCTGGGTGCTGGCTGGTCACTGCCAGAGGCCTGGGCTGCATGAGGACCTCCAGGGCATGTTGCTCCCTTCTGTCCTCAGCAAGGCTCGGTCCTGGACATTCTAGGTCCCTGACTCGCCAGATGCATCATGTCCATTTTGGGAAAATGGACTGAAGTTTCTGGAGCCCTTGTCTGAGACTGAACCTCCTGAGAAGGGGCCCCTAGCAGCGGTCAGAGGTCCTGTCTGGATGGAGGCTGGAGGCTCCCCCCTCAACCCCTCTGCTCAGTGCCTGTGGGGAGCAGCCTCTACCCTCAGCATCCTGGCCACAAGTTCTTCCTTCCATTGTCCCTTTTCTTTATCCCTGACCTCTCTGAGAAGTGGGGTGTGGTCTCTCAGCTGTTCTGCCCTCATACCCTTAAAGGGCCAGCCTGGGCCCAGTGGACACAGGTAAGGCACCATGACCACCTGGTGTGACCTCTCTGTGCCTTACTGAGGCACCTTTCTAGAGATTAAAAGGGGCTTGATGGCTGTTCCAAAGTGTTGATGGCTGGGAGAAGGGGCCAGAGGAGGAGTGAGGGGTGGGGTTTGTCCAGCCCTGGGCTTTCCGGGCTCTAGAGATAGCATGGTGTAGGCTCAATGACAGTTCTGGGGACAGCAAGTTGGAGGTTCAGGGGCAGCTTCAGGACAGCAGGATGGAGGCTCAGGGACAATTCCTGGGAGGCCAGTGCCCTCGTTCCTCCTTGTCCTCATCCTCCCCCTTGCTCCAGGAAACTGAGAGCTGAGCCTGGAGCTTCCAGACAGTCAGTGCTGGGGGTGACCATCCAGCAGTGATGGTGGCCTGTGAAGGGTCCTGCTTCTGTCCTCAGCCTCTCATGGGGTGGGCTTGTGGAGGAGCTGTGGTCTGGAGAGAGTGGCAGTTGGAGCAGAACGTGCCTGCGTTTGTTTCCTAGGGCTGTCGTAACAAAGTGCCACAAAATGGTTAGCTTAGAACCACAGAGATTTGTTGTCTCACAATTCTGAAGTCCAGAAGTTGGAAATAAAGATGTTGGCAGTGTTCCCAACCACATGTTCTTGGGCTCCCATGAAACAGAAGTTG